CATGGAACTGATCAGTCGGGTGAGAAGTAGCTGAATAACCTGCAGGGGGCAGCAGAGCCCCAGGCCAGTGACTCCACGCCGAGGCCAGTGTGGATCCTGCAAAGGAAGAGAAAGAGAGATTCCCTGGGGTCTTCCCGGGCAGCCCGCCCTCCCCTACAAGTGGCCTCCAGCCGCTCAGAGCAGCTCCAGAAGGAGTGTGGATTCCGAGAAGCTGCAGAGCCCTGGAAAGCAGAAGAGACGTGCAGACGCCTTTGTGGGGTTCTGTCCTTTCTGGTGTTGTACCTCTGGAGCCTGGGGCTGTCTTCTGGGCAGGGTTTGGGGTTTGACACGCATGGGGTCGCTGGAGGCAGAGTTGTTTGTATATATAAAGAGAATGTGTGAATATCAGGCTAGAGACAGAATTGTTTGGGGGCGACACCTGGATAAAGGGTTCATGAAGTTGACAGTTTATTTAGGTCAGAAGGTTAAATTAACCCCAGGTGAGAGTTTCCTGCTGGTGAAAATGAAGATCTGGAAGCAGGGAGCATTTTCACACTGTGAGGAGGGGATGGGGGTGTGTGAGCAAGGCTTGGCCATGCCTCATTCCCAATTCCGGCCCGCTCAAGGACATGTGCCTCTCCTGATGCAGTCGTGCCTGGCCTGGTCTCGGTTCCCCTGCTGCTCTGAGGCCAGCAGATGGCTCCTATGGACACTGAGTCTGAAATTCCCTGCACACTCCTGTGACCCCGTGCAGAACGAAGGAGCGGGGAAAATCCCTTGAGTGAGGAAGACGCTAGTGTTCTCTTATATCTGTAGCAAGTCTGGCTGAAATGCAAATATCCAATAATCAGAGTACAGGAAGCACCTCGCCCTTAGAGAAGCTGTGGCTAGAATCCGTCAAGTCAGTCTGGCTCTGCCGGGCCTGATACCCAAGGCTTCCGCTGTCACTCAGAAGTGAGGGGCGGGGCCTAGCATTCCATCCAATCAGAGGTGCCGGGGCAGGGCCCTGCCCATTGTTTATCCAGGCACAGAGTGGGTCGCATTCCTGTCCTCACCTTTGTCCTTGCGCAGCCGGTGGTTGATATCCGCTGTATCCATCCCCGAGAGGGACCTGGTACCTCTACCCAGGTTTCTATCGCTCTGTCTCCTGCGCTGTGCCCTTCTGTAGTCACAGGAGCTGTAGAGAGGACCCCAGGACATCTGAAAGCCAGGAAATGGTGCGTGTGCATAGCCGGTTGTCCCGAGACGGTCTAGGCCCCCACTGCTGTCACTCTCACCCAGCCTCCTCTACACATGTGAGATGTTTCAGGACCCTGTGGCCTGTGAGGATGTTGCTGTGAACTTCACCCAGGAGGAGTGGGCTTTGCTGGATATTTCGCAGAGGAAACTCTACAGGGAAGTGATGCTGGAAACTTTCAGGAACCTGACCTCTATAGGTAAGGATGACAATATTCCTTCCCTCAGTCCATTCAGGACTACTTTTCTGTGTCTGTATTTTAGGGAAAAAGTGGAAAGACCAGAACATTGAATATGAGTACCAAAACCCCAGGAGAAACTTCAGGTAATTGGCACTTAAAGAGAAAGCAGTGTCTCACCCTTCATAATGTGCTTCTCACTTTTGACAGGAGTCTCATAGAAGGGAATGTCAATGAAATTAAAGAAGACAGTCATTGTGGAGAAACTTTTACCCAGGTTCCAGATGACAGGCTGAACTTCCAGGAGAAGAAAGCTTCTCCTGAAGCAAAATCATGTGATAACTTTGTATGTGGAGAAGTTGGCATAGGTAACTCATCTTTTAATATGAACATCAGAGGTGACATTGGGCACAAGGCATACGAGTATCAGGACTATGCACCAAAGCCATATAAGTGTCAACAACCTAAGAAAGCCTTCAGATATCACCCCTCCTTTAGAACACAAGAAAGGAATCACACCGGAGAGAAACCCTATGCTTGTAAAGAATGTGGAAAAACCTTTATTTCCCATTCAGGCATTCGAAGACGCATGGTAATGCACAGTGGGGATGGACCTTATAAATGTAAGTTTTGTGGGAAAGCTGTCCATTGTCTCAGATTATATCTTATCCATGAAAGAACTCACACTGGAGAGAAACCGTATGAATGTAAACAATGTGTTAAATCCTTTAGTTATTCTGCTACCCATCGAATACATGAAAGAACTCACACTGGAGAAAAGCCTTATGAATGTCAGCAATGTGGGAAAGCATTCCATAGTTCCAGTTCTTTTCAAGCACATAAAAGAACCCACACTGGGGGAAAGCCATATGAATGTAAACAATGTGGCAAATCCTTCAGTTGGTGTCATTCCTTTCAAATACATGAAAGAACTCACACTGGGGAGAAGCCCTGTGAATGTAGCAAATGTAATAAAGCATTCCGTAGTTACAGATCCTATCTTAGACATAAAAGGAGTCACACGGGAGAGAAGCCTTATCAATGTAAGGAATGTAGAAAAGCATTCACGTATCCCAGTTCCCTTCGTAGACATGAAAGGACCCACTCTGCGAAAAAACCTTATGAATGTAAGCAGTGTGGGAAAGCATTATCTTATAAGTTTTCAAACACACCTAAGAATGCGCTCTGGAGAAAGACCTTATAAATGTTAGATATGTGGGAAAGGCCTTTATTCTGCCAAGTCATTTCGAAGACATGAAAAAACTCACACTGGAGAGAAACCCTATAAATGCATGCCATGTGGTAAAGCCTTCAATCTTTCCAGTTCCTTTCAGTATCATGAAAGGACTCACACTGGAGAGAAACCCTATGAGTGTAAGCAATGTGGGAAAGCCTTCAGATGTGCCCCACACCTTCGAAGGCATGGTAGGACTCACTGGAGAGAAACCCTATGAGTGTAAGGAATGTGGGAAAGCCTTCAGATCTGCCTCACACCTTCAAATTCATGAAAGGACACAAACACACATAAGAATACACTCTGGAGAAAGACCTTATAAATGTAAGACATGTGGGAAAGGCTTTTATTCTCCCACGTCATTTCAAAGACATGAAAAAACTCACACTGCAGAGAAACCCTATGAATGCAAGCAATGTGGTAAAGCCTTCAGTAGTTCCAGTTCCTTTTGGTACCATGAAAGGACTCACACTGGAGAGAAACCCTATGAGTGTAAGCAATGTGGGAAAGCCTTCAGATCTGCCTCAATCCTTCAAATGCATGCTGGGACTCACCCTGAAGAGAAGCCCTACGAGTGTAAGCAATGTGGGAAAGCCTTCAGATCTGCCCCACACCTTCGAATCCATGGTAGAACTCACACTGGAGAGAAACCCTATGAGTGTAAGGAATGTGGGAAAGCCTTCAGATCTGCCAAGAACCTTCGAATTCATGAAAGGACACAAACACACGTAAGAATGCACTCTGTAGAAAGACCTTATAAATGTAAGATATGTGGGAAAGGCTTTTATTCTGCCAAGTCATTTCAAATACCTGAAAAATCTTACACTGGAGAGAAACCCTATGAGTGTAAGCAATGTGGGAAAGCCTTTATTTCTTTCACTTCTTTTCGATAACATGAAAGGACTCACACTGGAGAGAAACCCTATGAGTGTAAGCAATGTGGAAAAACCTTCAGATCTACCTCACACCTTCGAAAACATGGTAGGACTCACACTGGATAGAAACCAAAGCAGGTGAATCACCTGAGGTCAGGAGTTCAAGACTGGCCTGATCAATATGATGAAACCCCTGTCTCTACTAAAACTACAAAAATTGGCCAGGCGTGGTGGCCTGCTTCTGTAATCCTAGCTAGTTGGGAGGCTGGCACAGGAGAATCGCTTGAATCTGGGGGGCAGAGGTTGCAGTGAGCCAAGATTGTGCCATTGCACTCTAGCCTGGGCAACAGGAGCAAAACTCCGTCTCAAAAAAAAAAAAAAAAAAGACTTGGCCTTGTGGTGAGGGGATGTCAGCTCTAGACTCCTGGAGCTGTTTTTGCCTTATTCTCTAAAGACTAAAATATTTCATAAAATGTATGGGTGCTGTTTACCAGAAAGTACGTTGGGTAAAACATAGAAATTCATTTATACCTTAGAAAGCTATTTTTTTCAGGTTGGTTTAGTGAGTCACAGGAAGCTAATAAATTACAATAATAATGTAAATTGTCTAAATACAGCCTTTTCTTTCTCTGATA